CAGCGAGGCCTACCTGGTGGGGCTGTTCGAAGACACGAACCTGTGCGCCATCCATGCCAAGCGCGTGACCATCATGCCCAAGGACATCCAGTTGGCCCGCCGCATCCGCGGGGAGCGGGCCTAAGGCATATTTTTAAGTGGTCGATCTAAAGGCTCTTTTCAGAGCCACTGCCGTTTTCATCAAGAGCAGCTGTACCGGCTCTCCATCTGATGTGCGTCTGCCTTGCGCAGCGGTCAGGGGCCAGGGGCACTCGTGGTGGGTGACGTTACAGAACCCAAAGCCCAGCCGTGAGTTGGCCGGCAGTAGAGAAAGCCGCAGAGGCATGGTCCTTGTGGTTCCGGCCGAGCGTTTTCACGCTGGTTTAAGGCTAGAGGTCCGGCTCCCAATTCTGTGGGTAAAGTTTTGCATGGGGGCAAGAGACTATGGGGAGTTTCTAGATGTGGAAGATCCTGAGTGTAAGGGTGGGGCGAGTCCCTTAAAAATTATAAACCCGTTTCCTGGTTTATTTAGGAACTATAAGCTTAATTAAAGCTCAGCATCTTCCTCATTGCATACTACAGGCGGTGTCCAAGCCAGAATAGTAATTTAAGCGGGCGGGAGTAAATATCTGGCGATTTTTAAAAATGGGTGAGGTAGTATTTCAAGGAAGAGAAAAAAATTTCCACAAAGTATAGAATAAAAATGCAAAAACGAGGCAAGAGAGTTAACTTGTCTAGCTGGCGTTAAGATTTCTTCCGTATGCAAGTCTAATGGAAAGTGAAAACCAAGAAAAAACCCCAAGCCGTAGAAACTATCGCTTCACCTAGCTTAAAACTGGTTAGTGTGAAATGGACCATTCTGATAGGATAACAAGACTTTTGTTACAGTGACCATTAAGGAAGCAAGACTAGAATCTATTATTTACATAGACTCCACCCCCTCTGACGACACCGTTGTAAGTTAACCAATGAAAGCGCAGCACTTTGCGAGTCTTCATTTGCATACGGGCTCTATAAGTAGCGCATAACCAGCCCGTTTTGCGGTAGTTCGGATTACTTCTTTAAGTCTCTTTTCTCTTTTTTCGCGCAAAAATGCCGGATCCAGCGAAATCCGCTCCTGCTCCCAAGAAGGGCTCCAAAAAGGCTGTTACGAAAGTGCAGAAGAAGGACGGCAAGAAGCGCAAGCGCAGCCGCAAGGAGAGCTACTCCGTTTACGTGTACAAGGTGCTGAAGCAGGTCCACCCCGACACCGGCATCTCGTCCAAGGCCATGGGCATCATGAACTCCTTCGTCAACGACATCTTCGAGCGCATCGCGGGAGAGGCGTCCCGCCTGGCGCACTACAACAAGCGCTCCACCATCACATCCCGCGAGATCCAGACGGCCGTGCGCCTGCTGCTGCCCGGCGAGCTGGCCAAGCACGCCGTGTCCGAGGGCACCAAGGCGGTCACCAAGTACACCAGCTCGAAGTAAGAGTGTGCAAGGGACGCAATAGATCAACTTTCTCTGCTTTCCCTATATGCTCTTCTGCAGGTTAATAGGACCCATCCTTTGGAAGTAGGAAAGTGGCATAGAAGGAGAAGCTGAGTTAGAGATCACTCACCCACTTGCCCATCAACTGGAACTGCAAGAGATCAGAGAATAAAGATATCAGTTGGTCCAAGGAAAATAATGAGGAAGAGAGAATTGGGGAGACAGAATTAATGTAGACTCTGAGGGATCAACTCAGATCTCTTGAGTTTCTATTTCTCTTTCTCAAAATCCAGTACTAACAGAACTGAACAAGCTACAGGTGGTTATCAAGGAAACTTCACTGCGGTGCGTCCAGGCTTAATGCTACCTCAGGGTTGCCCTTCCCATCCTTTTCATAAAATAAGCTCTAATAAACCATGGAAGCACAGATACAAGTTGCTTCATACTCATGAGTTCTACCCAGAGTTACCACAGGAAGACAAAACTCTTGACTCACAACAGCCACAGCCTGTACCCTTCTAACTGTCCCCTCTGAGTCCAACTTACCCCAAAGGAGCAGAGTTGTCAAGAACCACATGTTGTCTCCAAGCTGGTGGGAGCAGTGAAATCTGTAACATGCAAGATATTGAAGAGGTTCTGCTGGTGGCTCCAGAGCCAAATTAGA